CAGCAGTAAAAAATAATAAAGTCAACTTACACATAGCAACATGTATAAATTTGAAGATATAGCATTGATAGAAAAAGAATAACAGATTTACAACCCAGTGACAGTTATATAAATTCAATTTTAAAAGAATTTTTTCATAAATTAAGTATATCCCTGTATAAGCATACTGAAAATTAATTAGAAAGATATATTTTAAATCCACTGGAGTTTTCACTTTCCTAAAGGGAAGGGAAATAGGAGGAATGTTGGAAAATACAGGAAAAGAAATAAAGCAAAAGTCTTGAAGAAACTTATGATGCTTGTTTCCATTAGTTGATAAGTGTGAATAATTCATATAAGGTTCAAAATGAAAATAAAACCTAAAGGAAAAACATAGTTGCTAACTAATATTGGGTTATTTATAAATTCCATTTTTAAACCTCTCACCACAAAAAAAATTATTATAGGTCTTTTTTCTCTGAATATCACATTGCATTTTCTCAGTAAGATTTTGTTCAGTTTTCTCTTGCATTTTTATCATAATACCTTCATAAAAGTCATGATAGATTAACACCAATCCATTCAATAGCATGGTTTGGGCAGTGCCTATCAAACAAAACAAGCAGGAAGCCCACAAAAATTTCCATTCACTTATTGGATCCACAGAAGCTGCTCAGTGTGCATAGGCAGATGAATATGAACACAGATGGATGTGAACATAAGATCCCTGTACCCAGGAGACGTACTTACTGCCTACAGGACAAGCAGTCAGTGTAGCACTGGATTACCGGGGGTTTTTTGTCACAGAAAGAAAGAGAATAATTTTCTTCTCCCATCTAACTGCCTGTTTTTCCCAGGAGGACCTTTTGGTCCTACGGGAAGAGGGATTAAGAAGTTCCCAGAGGTCAGAGTTTCTGAGGCACTACAATTATAACTGCCCCAGATACTTCTGAAACTAACAAGAGCTCCAATATTAATGGAGCCAAACCCCATGCTTCACATTTTCTGTGAGTCTGGCTAGAGGATGTTAATGGTGGCTATACAAAGATTAGCCAGAAGACTAGAGAGATCTCTGTCTTCAGTCCCTATCTGTGCTCTTTTCCATTCCTGCGTCAATACTGCTGAAGTAGTCTGAGAAGGAAATAAATAAAGACTGCACCCTGTCTCAGGTAAAGAGGCTTATGTGCTCTGGGACCTTCTCAGGTCATTACTAATATACCCTATTATTTACAGGAGAAAAGAATTGGGAGAATATCTAAATCTCTTCTATATATGAGGTGAAGGGCCATGCCTGGCAGACTACATGGGGAATCAGAGGATCAAGAGGAGTGAAGAGAGGATCCCTGGAGGAATGCCCGTCCTCCCTCCACTGACAGCAGCCACAGTTACTAACAGGGTCTTTCTGATGAGGAGAATCTGACAGGACCCAGTTGAGCAAGGACTGGAACTGCTTTTGGGGAATAGGAAAGACAACTGAAAACAAAAAGCCTACCTGAACCTCTTCCAAAAAGTATGTTTCCATCAGTAGGAAAATATCATACATCCACAGCTAGTTTGTAATCATAATTTTCCAGATCACTGAAAGAAAGCAGTAAAATATATGGGAAAATATGACAACACACCGAAATGACACCCTCTCCACTGAAGCTTCAGACTTCCTCTTGAATTGTTTTGTCAGATCCCCCAGCTGGCAGCACTGGCTGTCCCTGCCCCTCAGCCTCCTTTTCCTCTTGGCCGTAGGGGCCAACACCACCCTCCTGATGACCATCTGGCTGGAGGCCTCTCTGCACCAGCCCCTGTACTACCTGCTCAGCCTCCTCTCCCTGCTGGACATCGTGCTCTGCCTCACTGTCATCCCCAAGGTCCTGACCATCTTCTGGTTTGACCTCAGGCCCATCAGCTTCCCTGCCTGCTTCCTCCAGATGTACATCATGAATTGTTTCCTAGCCATGGAGTCTTGCACATTCATGGTCATGGCCTATGATCGTTATGTAGCCATCTGCCACCCACTGAGATATCCATCAATCATCACTGATCACTTTGTAGTCAAGGCTGCCATGTTTATTTTGACCAGAAATGTGCTTATGACTCTGCCCATCCCCATCCTTTCAGCACAACTCCGTTATTGTGGAAGAAATGTCATTGAGAACTGCATCTGTGCCAATATGTCTGTTTCCAGACTCTCCTGCGATGATGTCACCATCAATCACCTTTACCAATTTGCTGGAGGCTGGACTCTGCTAGGATCTGACCTCATCCTTATCTTCCTCTCCTACACCTTCATTCTGCGAGCTGTGCTGAGACTCAAGGCAGAGGGTGCCGTGGCAAAGGCCCTAAGCACATGTGGCTCCCACTTCATGCTCATCCTCTTCTTCAGCACCATCCTTCTGGTTTTTGTCCTCACACATGTGGCTAAGAAGAAAGTCTCCCCTGATGTGCCAGTCTTGCTCAATGTTCTCCACCATGTCATTCCTGCAGCCCTTAACCCCATCATTTACGGGGTGAGAACCCAAGAAATTAAGCAGGGAATGCAGAGGTTGTTGAAGAAAGGGTGCTAACAAGGACCACTGGATCTCTGAATATCTAAAATAAGATAATTTATTAATCACTTAATGAGTGAGTGGGCTGAAATTCATATCTGTGACTTATAACCTCAAACTGGGTACACTAGATATTGTGTGTGCTTTTCAAAAACATCGGTTTTAATTTAAGTCTATCTTCCTTTTCACCCTTTTCTCAGAAATATTCTTGGCCCTCTCTCGTTTTATTCCATGCTTATAATCATATTTTGTCCAAAACACTGACATTCCTTAAAGCAGATTTTAAAGTGAAAAATGTATGTTTCTGAACACACAACTCAATATGTCATGAATTTTGTATCATTAAAAATACAACTGCGGTTATTTTGTTGTGTCTGTTATGTGTAATGTCCTTTTATTCTTATTTTCAGAAAAGGGAATACATTGGAGAAAAAAACACAGTAGTTGAAATTTCAGTCCTCAGTGGTGGAAAGTTGCTACTGGTCTGTAAGTAGGTCTTTTTCTCTCACCCTTCAACCACATCATTGCCTTTCTCTAGTTCTCTTTCTCCCCTCACCTCCTCTCTCTCCCTCTCCTTCTCTTTCTCTGGAAGACAAGTAAATTTTTGTAATGTGCATTGCAAGAGGGCAAGGGTTTTGCCTTGATTCCTCATGAGTAACAATTATCAATGAGTTTTACTGGATATATGAGATTCTTGAATCCTCTTCCCCAATGTGTCTGTGCTTAGAACATTTATCTTTCAGATCCAATATATCACAGGTTTTGATATGCAAACAAATCTTTATTAATGAGTCAAAAGATTGCTGGTATTAGAGCATACAATCTAGCAATAATATTGACACCTAAAATACTTTTCCTGAACATTATTTTCTCATTAATTGGACAGCTTCTAAGCACACATGGTGTCCTGTGAATTATGTTAGCTATTAAGAAACAAAAATAAAAAGAATATTGTTGTTGATTTGAGGACCTCAAAGTTTGGGTAGGAAAAATACAAATATGCACTCCAGAACACATTCTTCTAAACTGTAGAGCAGTGAGGAATGGGATAAAAGATATGTATGGGCAGTAAGATACTTGGTCCTGTAAGGAAACATTAGATAAAGAGAAGGTCTGGGCAGTAGGCCTTGCACAGCCACACACCCACATGCACACACATACATACCCACAGCATAAAAGTTGTGTCCCGCCTGGGAAGAAATCAAATAAGAGAATTCACTGTGTTTCCCATTATTCATCCAATACCTGATAATAGTGAGCGATTTGTTTTAGAATATTCTTCTAAATACAAGATTCTGTGCTTCAGTAACAACTTACAAGTATGTGTTACTTTGTTTTGACCATACAAGGAAAATTTCTCAAGTATCAAATACCAAGACTGTCCCAAATGTCCGAATGTTTTAAATTTAACTGAAAGCATCTGAGATTAAGCCCTGTCCTACTCAAGCAGAATTCCGCAGAGCTCTCTCCGTTCATTTCTCTTCTCCATCTTGCAAAAAAAATGATAAATTAGTATTTAATTCCTGGATATCCTGGAATTGAAACCTACTGATTGAAAAATAAGCATGTACCACATATAAGAAGCAATAGTTAAAAGCATATAATCAATAATTTAATTAGAAATTTCTCAAAAGTGAAAAGCCATCTGTTAAGATCCGAGTAGATACACCTTTTTCTTTATTACTCAAAGAAGAAGGACTCTCTAAAATCTCATTCTCTCATACATTTCAACATAAGAAAAATGGCTTGACTTGAAATGTGAATAACCGTATACCATGGAAGAATCTTACAATTATAAAGATATAACATGCTTGTAAGGTAAATTTAAGCCACCACCTCTTAGGAAATATTAAAAATCTGAAAGTTTTAACAATATGCTATATTAACATATACTTATCAAAACACCAAAACTTTGAGGACTAGTTATTTTCAAGATCACATCGTTTGTATGACAAATCCAGATGTCTACAGTAAGCTGTTAGAAGATAACCTTGGGTGCCAGGAAAAGGACATATTGAGGGATTTAGAGTACATACCTCCCTGAGATTAAGAAAATTTTCCATAAGTCTTGTCTTCCCAAAGAACATGGTAAAAAGTTCATATTTTAAAAGTATTTGCCTGAAAAATCTGTTTTGCTTCACTTATATGTAATTTTTAGACATTTATAAACAATGTCAAAACAATATCGGCATATATTTATTTGAAAAACAAGGTGAACAAGTTAACTATGGTTTTATCTCACCAAAATAGGTAATATTAGTGAGGATTTCCTCTAGAACTGTGCTGTGCAATATGAACCACATACTTAATTTTAAACTTTTTAGTACACATGTTGAAAAAGTAGAAACAGACAAAATTAGTTCTAATAAGATATTTTATTTAGTCCAACATATCCAAAATATTATCATTTCAACACATAACAAATACAAGATAATCATTAATGTGATATTGCACATTCCTTTTCTGTACTAAGTCTTTGAAACACCCTGAGTATTTTACACTTAACATACATTTTAATTCAGACTACCCAGATTCCAAGCATTCAATAGCCACGTGAGGCTAGTGACTATGGTATTAATCAGTACTACTCTAGAAATTTTGCTTTGAAAGTCAGATATGGATAGAAAATAAAGTTAATTAGAAAATATGTATTCTTCTTGAAATACATCTTATAATACAGTTATATTTATATTATTTTGTTTTGGCTATAATTTTTCTTTTTTATATGTTTTGCCAAGGAAGTCAGGGTTTTAGAGGAGAGTAAAGTTTTTTTTGTTAATGCTGCAATAACATGAGTGCTAAATCTTGGAAACCAAGGTGAGAAGATTTATTTTTAAAAGAAGTTTTAGTTACTGGGTTTTTAAGACATATGGTCCTGAAATCCCACAGTGACAGACTTGAAGAAGAGTTAAACTTAAGATCCTAAGGAAGAATGTAAATGGGTATTTACTCATAACAAGTAAGGAATATTAGCATTAGAGTAATCGACAGACATTAATACGTTAAAGGTTTATCAGAAGGTAAATGATAAACATTATTTGTAATTCATTAAATTTTTCTTTACATCATTTACACACACATAGATCTGAGTATTTGAAACTAT